TTCATGGGAGAAAATACCTCATAATTTTCCCTGATGATAGCAATTCCATAGAGACACCAAAAGAATCTAAATTATGGCCGGGCGAGGTGGCTCATCCCTGTAATCCCAGCACTTTGGGAGGCCGAGGCGGGCGGATCACGAGGTCAGGAGATCGAGACCATCCTGGCTAACACGGTGCAACCCCGTCTCTACTAAACACACACACACACACACACACACACACACACACACTAGCCGGGCGTGGTGGTGGGCGCCTGTAGTCCCAGCTACTCAGGAGGCTGAGGCAGGAGAATGGCGTGAACCCAGGAGGCTTCAGCCTCCCGAGTAGCTGGGACTACAGGCACGCACCACAACACCCAGCTAATTTTTGTATTTTTAGTAGAGACGGGGTTTCACCATGTTGGCCAGGATGGTCTCCATCTCCTGACCTTGTAATCCACCCGCCTCAGCCTCCCAAAGTGCTGAGATTACAAGCGTGAGCCACCGTGCCTGGCCGCAGTTACTATTTCTTTTGTGATTGATATATATGAATATTGTGCAATGAAATTCCCTCCCAATTGAATTATCTTTCCCTAAAAATAAACCCAAGCTTTCTGGAACATATTGAATTTCCTATTTAACAAGTTTTAAGGATATCTTAGGTGTTTCTGGGATTAGTATTTATTTTCAGGATCTTTTGCATTTACTTGTGAGAAATGGCATTGAGATAAAAATGTGTGGGCTCAAGGTGGTCATGGTTATTTCTACGGAGTCAATTCACAATCTCTAGACCTGTCCGGTGGAAAATAACAGAAATATATGTGCTTAAAATAAAATATACCATGATGCAATGTTGATTGTTCCAAAAATTATAGTTTTTAAAAATTCTTCAAGTTAGCATTTGTACTGTGCTGAAGGCCTTGTTACCAATTGTATTGTAGCGTTTTTTTAATTTCTTTTTTTTTTTTTTTTGAGACAGAGTCTCGCTCTGTCGCCCAGGCTGGAGGGCAATGGTTTGATTTCAGCTCACTGCAACCTCTGCCTCCCAGGTTCAAGCGATTCTCCTGCCTCAGCCTCCCGAGTAGCTGGGACTAGCACGCGCCGCCATGCCCGGCTAATTTTTGTATTATTAGTATTTTGTATTATTAGTAGAGACAGGGTTTCACCATGTTGGCCAGGATGGTCTCCATCTTGGCCTCCCGAAGTGCTGGAATTACAGGTGTGAGCCACTGCACCCGGCCTAAAATTTGTTTCAATGCATCAATAACAATGGTGTTTACTAAAATATTAGTGTGGAAAAGGTTTTATGGTGTATTATTTTTGCTTTTCATATCTCCAGGCTACTTAATTGAAGGTTTTATTGAAATAAGTGTAGACTCACAAGCAGTCATAAGAAATAATACAGAAAAAGCCCTGTCCATATTACCCAGGGTTCCGTCATGATTACATTTTGCAAACTATAGTATAATATCACTCTAATGATATTGACTCTTCTGTGTTCTGTTTTTATATATTTCCCTAGTTTTGCTTGTATTTACTTGTTGCATGTGTGTAAGCCCTGAGTTTTATAGGTTTGATTTGTGGATCTGTTGTGCGGTTGAGCCCTCATTCATTCACCTGCTTCTCTGCAGTTGGACACACAAGCAATTGCCTTTGCACGAACAGGGACAATCTTAATTTCTGTTTAAGATGAGAAAATATGGTTGGAGACACATTAAAACTTCTGTCTCCACTGATGACAAGATACTTCTTTCTGCTTTTTTATTCTACTGATTCTTCAGACCTCAATGAAAATCAACATCCCCTAGATTTTGATGAAATGGCTTTTGGAAAAGTAAAATCAGGGATTAGCTTCCTCATTCAGACTGGAGTTGGGATCCTGGGAAATTCCTTTCTCCTTTGTTTTTATAACTTAATTTTGTTCACTGGACACAAGCTGAGACCCACGGACTTGATTCTCAGCCAACTGGCCTTGGCTAACTCCATGGTCCTTTTCTTTAAAGGGATACCTCAGACAATGGCAGCTTTTGGATTGAAATATTTGCTGAATGACACTGGATGTAAGTTTGTCTTTTATTATCACAGGGTGGGCACAAGAGTTTCCCTCAGCACCATCTGCCTTCTCAATGGATTCCAAGCCATTAAGCTCAACCCCAGTATATGCAGGTGGATGGAGATCAAGATTAGATCCCCAAGGTTTATTGACTTCTGTTGTCTCCTCTGCTGGGCCCCCCATGTCTTGATGAATGCATCTGTTCTTCTATTAGTGAATGGCCCACTGAATAGCAAAAACAGTAGTGCAAAAAACAATTATGGATACTGTTCTTACAAAGCATCAAAGAGATTTAGCTCATTACATGCAGTCTTATATTTTTCCCCTGATTTTATGAGTTTGGGCTTCATGGTCTGGGCCAGTGGCTCCATGGTCTTCTTCCTCTACAGACACAAGCAGCAAGTCCAACACAATCACAGCAACAGACTCTCCTGCAGACCTTCCCAGGAAGCCAGAGCCACACACACCATCATGGTCCTGGTGAGCTCCTTTTTTGTTTTCTATTCAGTCCATAGTTTTCTGACAATTTGGACAACTGTAGTTGCAAACCCAGGCCAGTGGATAGTGACCAACTCTGTGTTGGTCGCCTCATGTTTCCCAGCACGCAGCCCTTTTGTCCTCATCATGAGTGATACTCATATCTCTCAGTTCTGTTTTGCCTGCAGGACAAGGAAAACACTCTTTCCTAATCTGGTTGTCATGCCATGAGTCTTTTCTCTTCATGGAATTCAGCTATTTATCATAACTCTTGCTAAGATTTAGGAAATATTAACTACTAGTTATTTGTGATAGCAACATACACATGGCCAGTAATGCTCTTGTCCAGGAAGATCTAATACCAGAGCTAAAAATGAAAGTCATGGATACTGTTACACAAAGAACACTCTATATAACTGTGTTAAGTCCTTCAGACAAGTTCAGGAAATCAAAAAGTTTAAAAAGGGAATTCTTTAGAGATTTAGGGGAGATTTCTCATTTTTGTACTATGAAGAATCATGGAATGTTTTAAAAATATTTTTAAAGCACAGTTTGATTCAGGTGCTTCTTGAACAGCATAAATCCCCTGGAGAGTCCACATGTAAGAAAGACATGTGCAGGCCGGGCACAGTGGCTCACGCCTGTAATCCCACCGTTTTGGGAGGCTGAGGCACTCCCAAATGCCTCAAGTGATCCACTCAAGATGACTTGAGGCCAGGAGTTCGAGACCAGCCTGGCCAACATGGCAAAAACCCTGTCTCAAATACAAAAATTAGCCAACCATGTGGCACACACCTGTAGTCCCAGCTACTCCAGAGGGTGAAGCACGAGAATTACTTACCAGCTTGGGTGACGGAGGGAGACTCAAAATAAAAATAAAAATAACTAAAAGTGGCTG